TTGGCGTTCGGGGGCCCGCGGGGGCGGCGTCGCGTGCGCCGAGCGCGGCGGCGGCGGCGTGTGGCCGTGCGCTGCCGCTCTGCGCTGCCGTGGCTCAGGCTCCAGCGCGTGAGGGCGGGCGGCGGCGGCGGCGGCGAGGCCGGCGGGTGCGGGCGTGAGTGCGGCAGGGCGCGCGGGGCCCTCGGGCGCCGTGCCTCCCGCGCGCCTCCAGCGGGCTCTGCCTGGGGGCCCCGTGCATCTTTGTTCCTCGCGGCCGTTGTCGCCGCTTCGCCCCGCTAGTGCCCCCGGCCCCGGGCGCTTTGTCTTTCACCGCTACCCGCTGCGACTCTCTACCCCCGGCCCTTTGTTTCGCCGCCTTGGGCGCTTTGTCCGACCCGTGGCGTCCCGCATCCCCTCTCCATCTCCTCCCCTCCGCTGTCCTTCCTCCCGTGCCCCTTTGTTGTGCCACACTCTTGTCGTTAGCCCAGTGACCTGCCACAGCCCGGGCACCAGATTTCTGCCTTAATTGTTCTTCCATTGTCTTTCTCCTGTGGGTCCCCTCTCACCTTTCTGTATGGTCCTGGATCACCCCCCGAGGCTTTGTCTCCCCCATCCACGGGCTTATTCTCTCGGCACCCCCTTCCTCTCCCGTCATCGGTTGATTTATCCACAACCCACGGTGTACGTCTGCTGAACTGTCTCAGCCCCGGGGACTCCATCTGCTGCTTCTAAGTGCACACAAGACTCTACGGTTTGTTGTTTTGTGGGTCTGAAAGATGCATGGGATACTTAGTTTTCTCCTCCGCACCTCTTTTTCTCGGGATTTCTTGTACCCTCCCGCCCCCCTATCGCCACCCCTTTCTCTCGGGATTAAAGCGTCTCCAATTTTCATCGCCGTCTTTTTAGTGCCGTGGGTTGTTTTGCTTGGAAACAGTAGCCTTGGAAAAAGATCTGGTCTCTTGGTGGTTCTTGCGCCCCCCGGCCCCCGCCCCCCTCCTGGTTCCTGACGGCGTAGGCCAAGGGCAGCTGTCTGTCGAAGCTTTGCAATCTAGGCTGCCTGAGGATGATTGGAGGGTATCGTAGGACGGTTAGAAGGAGGCTCAAGATGTATATATGTGTTTTTCTGTTAGTGTTTGAGAATAGTTTCAGATAGCCACAATGGATATTCATTTGGCGTGTGAGTAGGAGTTGAGTGAATTTCCATGTTAAAAACTTGTGAGTGTTGGGGCGGAGAATTTCAGCATTTTCTAGAAATCTGGATTTAGAATTTATCAGTAACTTCTGCCTCATAAGGAAAAGGAGAGGCATTCCGCTTGGGAATTTTATATAAATGTTTTATTTTTTCTTAATCATTAGATAGTTTACAGTTATGTGCTTTTTGCTGCCCTGTAGATGCGTGACAACCCTTCTGTCCCATCATTGGGGTTGAAATGAGGACAGCACCGAAGAGTGCAGTTTCTGGTCGATGAATACTGCTTCTAAGATCTTTGTGGAAGATATTAATCAAATGCAGTTAAAAAGTATACGTATAATATGTATATTATATATATATATACACACACACACGTAATAGCCTGTAGTGAGATTATTTTAAAGACACTTCCTAGTGTTAAAGAACCCTTGAAGTGTTTCGAGTTCTTATTGTTTTGGTAATGCTAAAAGCTTGGGGTTGTGTGAATGGGGGTGGGGGGTGTGGTGTGATGTATTCTAATGACTTGAGTTATTCTGGGTGCTAGGAATAAGAGTTATTATATTTACCAGGATTACTATGCTGAAGGTATTCTTCAAGAGTTTGTTTTTTTTCTACTGGTTGATCTCTACTTTTAGAAGGTATGTTACCCATAAAATCATTTGGAGTGTCATTAAGGCCTTATTTTTTGTTTTTGTTTTTAAGTCATTGAAATTATGAGACTATCATTCAAATGGAAGCATTATAGTTCTTCGGAACCATTATGATCTCAAAACGAAAGGAGAATGATACAGATACACTGGCTGAGGTGTTTTGAGGTGCATCGAAGTGTTCCAAGCTGTGACTTACCTTAACATGTTCTTGAAGTACCATGGCGTGGATTAAAAGGTATGCTTTAGAAATCTCCCAGTGACCCCAAGTAACTTTATTTTCTTTATTTTTTTTTTTCCAGGAAATTTGGTGAGCGGCCTCCACCTAAACGACTTACTAGGTGAGTATTATATTAGTCAGCTTTTTACACATTCTGTAACAGTAATATTTGTATTTGTTTTTAGGGAAGCTATGCGAAATTATTTAAAAGAGCGAGGGGATCAAACAGTACTTATTCTTCATGCAAAAGTTGCACAGAAGTCATATGGAAATGAAAAAAGGTAAGATTATTTTTCTGGTGGATAGTTAATTGCTTGTTTTTTTTTTTCCCCTATTATTCTTCAGGTTTTTTTGCCCACCTCCTTGTGTATATCTTATGGGCAGTGGATGGAAGAAAAAAAAAGAACAAATGGAACGCGATGGTTGTTCTGAACAAGAGTCTCAACCGTGTGCATTTATTGGGATAGGAAATAGTGACCAAGAAATGCAGCAGCTAAACTTGGAAGGAAAGGTAAATCAAGACTGCTAGTTCACCAGAAAGGGGCTGCTGTTAAAACTTTACTTTTCTTTCACAGAACTATTGCACAGCCAAAACATTGTATATATCTGACTCAGACAAGCGAAAGCACTTCATGTTGTCTGTAAAGATGTTCTATGGCAACAGTGATGACATTGGTGTGTTCCTCAGCAAGCGGATAAAAGTCATCTCCAAACCTTCCAAAAAGAAGCAGTCATTGAAAAATGCTGACTGTATGTATGCTTTTCTTATTTATCCCCAACTGTCACATAAATAAGAGCTGTTTTTTCTTTGCAGTATGCATTGCCTCAGGAACAAAGGTGGCTCTGTTTAATCGACTACGATCCCAGACAGTTAGTACCAGATACTTGCATGTAGAAGGAGGTAATTTTCATGCCAGTTCACAGCAGTGGGGAGCCTTTTTTATTCATCTCTGTGAGTATAAAAGTGTGCATTTAATGTTTTTAGACAATTTGATTTATTTTTCCACCTACTGCAGTGGATGATGATGAATCAGAAGGAGAAGAATTCACAGTCCGAGATGGCTACATCCATTATGGACAAACAGTCAAACTTGTGTGCTCAGTTACTGGCATGGCACTCCCAAGATTGGTATGGCTCTACTTTTGCTTTAGTGATAATGTATGACCTTTTATTTCTTAATTGTTAAATATAGATAATTAGGAAAGTTGATAAGCAGACCGCATTATTGGATGCAGATGATCCTGTGTCACAACTCCATAAATGTGCATTTTACCTTAAGGATACAGAAAGAATGTATTTGTGCCTTTCTCAAGAAAGAATAATTCAATTTCAGGTATGTTTTTAAATTACTGGTGAAATCTAAAAAAACTTAGTTTCTAAACTTCTTTCTTTATTAGGCCACTCCATGTCCAAAAGAACCAAATAAAGAGATGATAAATGATGGCGCTTCCTGGACAATCATTAGCACAGATAAGGCAGAGTATACATTTTATGAGGGAATGGGCCCTGTCCTTGCCCCAGTCACTCCTGTGCCTGTGGTAGAGAGCCTTCAGGTGAGAACGCCTAGTCCAAGTTGGCCTTCAGCTTCTCAGTGTTGTGATTTTCTGTGAATTGCAGTTGAATGGCGGTGGGGACGTAGCAATGCTTGAACTTACAGGACAGAATTTCACTCCAAATTTACGAGTGTGGTTTGGGGATGTAGAAGCTGAAACTATGTACAGGTACTTGATAAAACTTTTTGCATCATCCAGAGGTGTTTTTAAGTGATTTCTATTTCCTCCTCAGGTGTGGAGAGAGTATGCTCTGTGTCGTCCCAGACATTTCTGCATTCCGAGAAGGTTGGAGATGGGTCCGGCAACCAGTCCAGGTTCCAGTAACTTTGGTCCGAAATGATGGAATCATTTATTCCACCAGCCTTACCTTTACCTACACACCAGAACCAGGGCCGCGGCCACATTGCAGTGCAGCAGGAGCAATCCTTCGAGCCAATTCAAGCCAGGTGCCCCCTAACGAATCAAACACAAACAGCGAGGGAAGTTACACAAACGCCAGCACAAATTCAACCAGTGTCACATCATCTACAGCCACAGTGGTATCCTAACTACCGTCTTTTTGCTAGGACTTAAACTGACTTGAGTGTGGCAAAAAGTTAACAAAAAAGGAGAAAAAATGAACAATCGTTTGTGGTTTCTTGGGAAAACTTTTCATACCAGGTGATACTATTCAAAAACCCCGTTGTCTCCCTGCAAGTGCTGATTTGAAATGCAGAAGCCACAGTAAAAAAAAAAAAAAAAAAAAAAAAAAAGAAAAAAAAATCAAAATGTATAAATATTGGAAATCAAGTTTTTCAGCTGTTTTGTTGGTTGGTTGGTTGGTTTTTGTTTGGTTTTGTTTAAATGGGCAAGAAGTAAATAATGTGGCTGGAATACAAGTTGAACAAACTAGAAGACACAAATCTAACATAGTTTTTATGGACCAAGGAACTTGTATATTGTATAAGCTTTAGTAAAAGGTACATTTTCACCATACCTTTTTTTATATCACGGTATTATAGTACACCTTGTTACCAAATAGGTTGTTCTCTTCCCCACCCACCTTTGAGCTTTTGCTCTAAAATACATTCAGGTTCCAAGCCTGACCATCCTTGTTTAATCTATCATACTCTTCCAGGTTTTTTTTTTTTGGTCTAAGGCTGGAACTTTTTTCTTTTTTTTCAGCTGAAGTCTTATGACTTTTCATGAGTCAAAATTGTTTGGATTTCAGCAAGTCAAATCTTGCAAAGGCCTGCATATTTTTTTTAAGATTATATGAAGTCTGTGCAAAAGCTTTAAAAAAATGCCTCTGCCTTGCCTGCAATACATGCAATGTATGTTAACTTAGTCTCTCTTCTCAGACACTGTTGGTAGTTATTTCTGTGTTTTCCTTTTTTTAAAAAAAAATATGGACTTATTGTGGTTATCTGAGAGGTTCTAACATTCACATGCAATTTGGTGTGGCCATTTAGCTATTAATGAGTTAATGGCGCAGAACTTGTTGATATTTGAAGTGTTCTCTCCCCTTTTCCCATGACGTAAATACATAGGTGTGTTCCAGGATTTGTTCAGGTTTTTCCCCCCTCCTAATCTTGTACATAACTTGTATTATGTGTAAGTTAAACATTTTATTTTGAACTTGGAATGTTCCCAGTGATTTCATTCAGCAGGGTATTTTCTGCCTTGTTGGCAAGTGACAAAAAATATGGGAAGTATTTGCTACCAGTTGGTAGATGGTGCCCTTAATGGTAGAATGAGGAAAATGTCCGCAAAAGCATGTTTTATTATCTTTACTTTTTTGGGGGGTTGGAGGGGGTAGCCTAGCCAGAACATCATTGTAATCTTAAAACATAAGATGCTTTTATTAGATGATCAACTAAAATAGCTGGAAGACAGTACTTTAGAAACAGATAGTTGTAAGATTATAAAATGCAAATGTAACTTATGTTTTCATTTTTTTCTCTGCCTTTTTTGTTTGTTTGTTTTCTCTTTTCCAGTACTGAGCATCTCCACAAATGTCTCCTAACTCAGAAAATGTTTCTTTTCTTTTCAGTTGAGATTTGGTTGCATTCAGGGTTGTAGGTTGGCCTTGCTTGCTAACCCCGCCGGTTTTACCGTGCTTTCATTCCTGAACTTTGTTTATGCCTTTGTTTGGTTTCTTCGAAATTGCAGCAGACTCATTGGGCTACATTTAGTACAGGAACCACGTGTGTAATGTTATACAACACAGTCTAGTAATACAATCATCCCTCTTAGAGTAAAAACTACCTCTAGATTGTGGTAAGCTTTTACTGTCCCATAAAACAGGAGCCACAGTACCTTATGAATGCAAAACTGTAACTTCCTACAGTGTTTCCCTACAGAACATTGTCTTTCTGGTGTCCTGGGCTGTTTTGAAAAAGTTTCCATTAATAGACTTTTTAGAAATTATTATTAGTAGCATTTTTTTTCCAGCTTTGCTGTCTTCATCACTCACTCTATGCTCAGACTATGCCACTGTAAATATTCTTCCTAACATCTTTAAATCGCCTTTTCCTCAGTTTTCAAGGGGAAGGTCATTTGTAAAGCACGTTAGGTGGTTAAATCAGTTATTGCGGTTTTCTCTTACTGCAAGCCTTTTTAATCACCCCCAGGCTGCATTTTATTCTATATCGCCTTTTTTCTTCAAATCTGCTCCAATCACTCACTTCTCTCTTATAAGCTAATCCTGCCTCACACCTTAAATCTGTTTCAGTGATCAAGGGCAGAACTCATTGTGGCCTTATCTTTCTTTGTTGTAATTGTTCACTGTCTCTTTCTTACAGACCACTTATTTCTGAGTAGTAGTTATTCCTCTCTATGGAGTCATGGCAGGAATCATTACACAGTGCTTTTGTTCAGAGCATGGACATGTTCCTAGTGCTGCTTTGCTTTAACGGCCACAAGTTTCCTCCACTTCCTAGGTTTGGTATTTAGTTAAGGAATCATATTAAATTAACCAATAACAAAAGAGATACTTTTGAAGAACAAACTATTCCTTACCCATTTTTGTAGCTCAAAAATAATTTTTCAAGTTCATGACCTTATTAAAATGAACTTGTGTTTTTTTAACAAACATGTATGTTTTATTTTGATAGTTTCTTTCCGTAAGATAATTGAAATATTATACTGTAAACCCTTTTCTTTTCTTTTTTTGAAAAGTCCAAGAATGTACTTATACAGGCATTTTTCCCCACCTATTTTTGGCCATTCTCATACCACAGACTAAAGAGTGAAATGATTTGTCCATTGTAGCTTATTGTTTATCAGTAGTTCTTTTGTCAGCTGCTTACATTTTTTCTTTCATGGTTTTGTGAATCATTTTCAGTATGTAATTTATAGGAACCTTGTCCTCTGGTTATAGTAGACTGTGTGCCCTCCTCCAGTGATGGCATTATTAGACATGCTGGTCATTTACCCTCAGAAAGACTCTCTTATTAGAATGGTGAGTGCTTCAGTTATAGTATGTTTGAATTTTTAAAAAATTCTGTTTTAGAAATGTATCTTATGCTCTCATGACTATGCAGTTTCTAAACATACACATAGAAGCTGAGTCTCTGATCCAATATGTTTTTATTTGTTCCATTTAATTTATCACATAGATTGGGAAGGCAAGCTAAAAGCCTTAAAAATGCCCTTTATATTTTGAGTGATTTCAGCGTTGAACACTAGTATACTATCTAAATTTGCTGCTCACTTTCTTTAAACTGTGGCAATTAAAGGCATGTTTATACATGACTTAATCGTGAAATGTTTGTCACTCTTACTGCACAGACTTATCTGCAATCATAACTGGTTAGTTTTTTTGTTTTGTTTTGTTTTATTGTTTTTAATGAAACTGGTACCATCTGTGCTTTCACAAAAAACTTCCAATGCCATTTTTGAGAACTAACCTAACTAGTCATGCTAACCAGAAAATCCACTGGGGAGGAGGTTCCTTTTGAAACAAAATGCTGTTCAGTTAGTAACCAAGTTACTTTGATTGCAAAAGCAGCTGTGTTTCTGATAAGTACTGAACAAATGTGTGTAATTTTCTGTGCCAGACTTATGACTTTGTTTTCAAGCACTGTAATGTGGGATGGATGGTTAGAAACAATAATATATTAGGGTTTCTGTTTAACCCTTTCAGGACTGAACTGTATCTCCTTTTGTTAATTTTCCCCTGTGTTGTGATAAATGTTTGCCAGCATTCAGTACTGTGTTGGTCCAGATGTAGGTTTATATGCTCATTTTTAGCTTATTTCTTGTACCTTGCAGCATGCTCTACGCATTCAGTCCTTAAGGGGTTTATTTTACAAACTGTGCGCCTGTAAGGTTTATTAGCAATAAGATAGAAAATTGAGCAAGTTTATACCATAATTTTGTAGAAAAAAAGAATCTGCTCAGTTCCATATTTCATCCGTGAAAAACTTGCAATACGAGCAGTTTCAAGGAATAAATAAAAAGGAAATGTAAACCATTGTAAAAGTCTTCTGTCGAATGTGCCTGATGCATGTATTATCGTCTTTTATTTCAGAATACTTCATAAAGATAAAATTAAATTCTATATTATAGTTGGTGTATTTACAATCTTACCATGTACATCACATCAAAGTGATAGCTCTACTAATTTAATTTCCTTGTCAATGTTTTTAACTATATAGTGCTTTAAAGAGATTTTTTTTCCCTGTGTAAATGGTGAAATGGGCTTTGTCACTCAAGGGTCAT